GTAGCTGGGACTACAGGCGCCCGCCACCACGCCCGGCTAATTTTTTTCTATTTTCAGTAGAGACGGGGTTTCACCGTGTTAGCCAGGATGGTCTCGAACTCCTGACCTTGTGATCCTCCCGCCTCGGCCTTCCAAAGTGCTGGGATTACAGGCGTGAGCCACCGCACTCGGACTATTTTTCATTCTTTTAATTGCAAGATGAAGAGTTCTGAAGATTGATTGCTCAACAATGTAAATGTACTTAACAGTACTGAATTGTACACTTAGAAACGGTTAAGATGGTAAATCATATTAAGATGGTAAATTTTGTGTATTTTACCACAATTAAAATTTTGTAATTTCACAATTCCTTAATTTTATCAACTACCCAGTGTCCAAATTTCCAGTTCTTATAATAAGTATCATACTATTTTTTTCAATGTGTTTGCTGAATTAGGATCCTAATAAAATGCACAAGGGGCCATGTGTTACATCTCTTAAGTCTTTTTTAATCTATAGGTTCCCCACCACACTCCTCTCTTCCTTGCAATTTATTTGAAGAAACAAGGTTGTCTGTCCTGTGGCTTCTCATAGTCTAGATTCTGCTGACAGCATCCCATTGTGTTGTTTAACACCTTATTCTGTCCTCTTATTCCCTGTTGGGCTTGGCGGCTTTGGGTTAGTTTTGAATTGGGCTCAGGAGGAGGCTAAAGACATCCAATTCTGCGGGAACGCAGCCCTGCGGGACCTGAAAAGGCGAGACTAAGTCACCAGCCAAGCTGCCTAGAGGCAATCTTAAAATGGGACTGGCTAGGACTGTGACAAAGACACCGTCCACATGCCTACTAGGTCAGTCACCTACAAAGCTGGCGAATGAGGAAAAGAGGGAAGGCAGGGCTACGCTGGGAAAGCTCTTTGTCCCCTATCCACGCGCACAAAACAGTTGTCACAACTGACGTCACCAGGGGCGGAGCCTTTGGACGGAAGTGACGCTTGCGCGGCCGCGGCGGAGTCGTCATAGAGGCGGGGCTGCGGCGGCTGCGGTGTTCCTCCGACTTCCGGACATCTCCCTGGGAGTCGCGCAGAGTGGAGTCAAAGGCAACCAGTGCTCGCTGCGGTCTCTGGGGATCGGGACCGCGGCGGCGGCCCGCGAGCGGGATGTTCCGGGGCTTGAGCAGTTGGTTGGGCTTGCAGCAGCCGGTGGCAGGCGGTGGGCAGCCCAATGGAGATGCTCCACCCGAGCAGCCGTCCGAGACGGTGGCTGAGTCTGCGGAGGAGGAGCTGCAGCAAGCGGGAGACCAGGAGCTCCTCCACCAGGCCAAAGACTTCGGCAGTGAGTCTACCCTGGCTCTGGGACCGGGAAGGTAATAACCACAGATTCTTTTTATTCTTTACAGACTATTTATTTAACTTTGCATCTGCTGCCACAAAAAAGATAACTGAATCAGTTGCTGAAACAGCACAAACAATAAAGAAATCCGTAGAAGAAGGAAAAATAGATGGCATCATTGACAAGGTATATTCAATTATCTTTTGGAAGTAGAAATGTATTTAATTTGACTATGTATTTTTTTTAACAGACAATTATAGGAGATTTTCAGAAGGAACAGAAAAAATTTGTTGAAGAGCAACATACAAAGAAGTCAGGTATGGTATAGGTTTGTCTTAATTAACCTGCCTCTTTTCTTCTTTGCCATTAAAAACTGTATAGAAGCAGCTGTGCCCCCATGGGTTGACACTAACGATGAAGAAACAATTCAACAACAAATTTTGGCCTTATCAGCTGTAAGTATCTTGTGGTACCCCAGATAGAACATATACCCTGTGTTTTTTTCTTTTTTTATCAAAGGACAAGAGGAATTTCCTTCGTGACCCTCCGGCTGGCGTGCAATTTAATTTCGACTTTGATCAGATGTACCCCGTGGCCCTGGTCATGCTCCAGGAGGATGAGCTGCTAAGCAAGATGAGATTTGCCCTCGTTCCTAAACTGTAAGCAGAGTGTTCTCCAGCGTTTCCTCATGTTCCACTGTTCTAATTTGCCTTTCTTTAAAAGTGTGAAGGAAGAAGTGTTCTGGAGGAACTACTTTTACCGCGTCTCCCTGATTAAGCAGTCAGCCCAGCTCACGGCCCTGGCTGCCCAACAGCAGGCCGCAGGGAAGGAGGAGAAGAGCAATGGCAGAGAGCAAGATTTGCCGCTGGCAGGTATATTCTGGGTAGAAGACAGCACTCTACAGCAATTATTGTCTCTCTTATTCTCACTTCTTAGAGGCAGTACGGCCCAAAACGCCACCCGTTGTAATCAAATCTCAGCTTAAAACTCAAGAGGTAATCCAGTTTTACATTGTACCTAGTAGTTGACCATTTCAAGAGCTCATTTGTTGCATTTCAGGATGAGGAAGAAATTTCTACTAGCCCAGGTGTTTCTGAGTTTGTCAGTGATGCCTTCGATGCCTGTAACCTAAATCAGGAAGATCTAAGGAAAGAAATGGAGCAACTAGTGCTTGACAAAAAGCAAGAGGAGACAGCCGTACTGGAAGGTAAAAAACAAAACAAATCAAAGCAAAGAAACAGAATCTTTTTCTTCTCCTTTGTTTCTTTTAGAGGATTCTGCAGATTGGGAAAAAGAACTGCAGCAGGAACTTCAAGAATATGAAGTGGTGACAGAATCTGAAAAACGAGATGAAAACTGGGATAAGGAAATAGAGAAAATGCTTCAAGAGGAAAATTAGCTGTTCCTGAAATAGAAGAATAATCCTTAACAGTCTGCAAACTGACATTAAATTCTAGATGTTGACAATTACTGAATCAGAAGGCATGAAAGAGTATAATTTTATGAAATTCAAAATTATTCTTTTTTCAAGTTGAAACTTGCCTCTTCTACTTTAAAAAAGTATATAGAACAGTTACTTCTAATAATCAGAAAGAGATGTTTTATAGAACATTTCTTTAATATAAAGTTAGAGATGTCTTCATAGGCAGTATGGCTATCTTTGCCACAGAAACATAAGTAAAATTTTAGAGTTCTGTTTTCCATGAGGTCAAAAATATAATTTATTCCTCAGTCATGGTTTTCTAAATATCTGTACTCCACATTCCATTTTAATTGATATGAGGGTGTTAAAGTACCTACTTAATGGGTTGATTACTATCAAAATGACCAAATTATACCAAAGAACTTAAGAGGAAGCACTTTCAGAACTATTCACTTGCCAGGTATTTTCTAAAATTCCACCTGAAAGCCAAAAGATAAAATAAATAAGTTGATTTTAATGATATAAGCATCACACAATTTTACATTAAGAAATACTGTGCAGGCCATGCGTGGTGGCTCAGGCCTGTAATCCCAGCACTTTGGGAGGCCGAGGTGGGCAGATCACCGGAGGTCAGGAGTTCGAGACCAGCCTTGCCAACATAGTGAAACCCTGTCTCTACTAAAAATACAAAAATTAGCCGGGCATGGTGGCAGGCACCTGTAATCCCAGCTACTAGGGAGGCTTTTGAACCCAGGAGGCAGAGGTTGCAGCGAGCTGAGATCGCGCCACTGCACTCCAGCCTGGGTGATAGAGTGAGATTCAGTCTCAAAAAAAAAAAAAAAAAAAAGCTGTGCGAAAATATTTGTTTTTCTCTGGGGCCTTTTCTTTCTTTTCTTTTTAAACTATACCAGAAATTTTACATCACAGTTTTTATACAAAGTGGGACCTTCCATACTTTTTGTATTACAATAACCTTCAGAAGCCCATTCCCCTTAAAGTCTGTTGTTCTTGTTTTAATCATCACCACATATAAATGTTTTAGCTTTGTCTTAAACTGTGAGTCTTCATAAAATTGTGTTCCTCCGAGTTCACCTTCTAGGACTTTATTGATTAATCCTTCTCTTTCTGCTATACCAGCAGACACATATTCATAGAATATGATTATTTTTAAAGAACAAGGTGAGGAGGCTGAGGCAGGAGAATTGCTTGAACCTGGGAGATGGAGGTTGCAGTGAGCTGAGATCACGCCACTGCACTCCAGCCTGGGTGACAGAGTGAGAGACTCCGTCTCAAAAATGAATGAATGAATGAATGAATGAATGAACGAACGAACAAGGTGGTTTAATGTCAGAAAACTTCCTAAGCATTTGCTCCCCAAACCTTTCATGTTTTTCAAGAAGCCTTTATTACATAAAGGGGAATAGAATTAAAATGTTTCTTTATAAGAAAAATATACATATTTGTGTTCTTGGCCCCATTAAAACTAGTCAGTAGTCCTTTGGCAAAGATATAGTCAACAAGAGAACTGGGTATGAGTCCAGGCATTACTCCTGTTCATAGTTGTGGATGCATGTGTCTGAGCCAGACTGTCTCAACTGGAGTCTCTTGGGTTATAGCAGTAAACCCGTGTATTCCATGAAACCACTGGGCCCATCATCAAAAGGTTTCCACTTGTGGTGCCACAGTTGCTTATTACTGAGTTTGGGTTCCAAGATGACTGGCAACTTCTGAAATAATCTCATTGAAGGAAAGAGTTTCATTTTTTTTTTAAAAGAGTTTGCTGGAGGAAAAGAAGCATGTTAAATGTTTTTAAGCAGCTAAAAGTCCTAGATGGAAGCATATCAGGATGTGTCGGTGCTTGGCTCTTAGTGAATGCACTAAAATTCTTATTGATAAATGTTGAATAAACACACACAAAAAAGTATCAGAGAAAGAGAAAAACCCTACAATGGCAATAGAGGTGTGTGACAGTTATTGCTATCAATTTTACATAATATCTCATTTAAAAACAACCTAATTATGCATTGCCTGTGAAAATAAAAGGATAAAATAAGATTTTGTACATACTGTAAGAATACAGTTGTGCTGTATTTTTATGGATTCATCAAGGAGTAAAATGTTCTGCTTTAGTAAATTATATAGGTAACTGAAGTGTTATTCCTTTAAAGAGCAAAATAATTTATCACCATGTTTGGTGGAAAATTTCTAAGTATTTATTACATGCCTAGGGGTTAGCCAACAAGATATACCAAGCATGAAAACCTGTAAAACTTAATAAAATGCTAAAATATGAACATCACACTATGGAGATTATGCCTCACTACTCAAAGAGTGTGGCTCAGGAACCAGTGTAGCTTGGCCATGCCCTGGCAGTATGTTGGAAATGCCTGCCCCAGACCAGTTGATGTTACTAAGAACGCCCAGGGGATGAGAATGGACTTTATTTACAGTTTGGGAAGCACTGGTCTAATATGCTCTCAGGGAAGCTGAGGTTTCTACTGCTTTTTACTTTTTACCCTTCCACTAGATGTCCTTTGCAGCAGTGTTTTTCTAGTTGGCATTACAGGTGTCTCCTCTGAGGTTCCAGTTATTTCTATACTACCAAAATTAAAAAGACCCAAGGGCTGGGCATGGTGGTTCACACCTGTAATCCCAGCACTTTGGGAGGCTGAGGCAGGCAGATTGCTTGAGCTCAGGAGTTCAAGACCAGCCTGGGCAACATAGGGAGACCCCTGCCTCTACAAAAATACAAATGAGCCAGGTGTGGTAGCCCACACCTGTGGTCCTAGCTACTTGGAAGGCTGAGGCAGGAGGATCGCTTGAGCCCAGGAGATCCAGGCTGCAGTAAGCCATGATCATGCCACTGCACTTCAGCCTGGGTGACAGAGACTCTGTTTCAAAAAAGGGAGGGGGGGCAAGTTTTTAGGGGGATGAGAAATATTCTTGGTAAATCGGGCATTTCTTTTTTTGTTTGTTTTTTTTTCTTGGAGACAGAATCTTGCTCTGTCACCCAGGCTGGAGTGCAGTGGCTTGATCTCAGCTCACGGCAACCTCCGCCTCCCAAGTTCAAGCGATTCTCCCACCTCAGCCTCCAGAGTAGCTGGGATTACAGGCAACCGCCACCATGCCCAGCTAATTTTTTTGTATTTTTAGCAGAGATGGGGTTTCACCGTGTTGGCCAGGCTGGTCTCAAGCTCCTGATCTCAAATGATCCGCACGCCTTGACCTCCCAAAGTGTTGGGATTACAGGCATGAGCCACAGCCTTAATTGGTAATTTTTGAAAAAAAAACTAGAGAAACATTGTTTCAGAGATAAAGCAGCAATTACACTTGTACTCCCAGTGATTTAAGATGCACTATTGTAATCAAGATGATTTGCTTTAATCAAAATATTGTTAAAAATAGGATTTCAGGACATTTAAAAGGTTTCAGCAGAAATCTTATGATTATGTCTGACTTGCAGTATTTTATTTGCCTCTTTGACGGCTTTTTTTTTTTTTTTTTTTTTGAGACAGAGTCTCACACTGTTGCCTGGGCTGGAATGCAATGGCGCAGTCTCAGCTCACTGCAAACCTCCGGCTCCCGGGTTCAGGCAGTTCTCCTGCCTCAGCCTCCCTAGTAGCTGGGATTATAGGCATGTGCCACCACACCCGGCTAATTTTTGTATTTTTAGTAGAGACAGGGTTTCGCCATGTTGGTCAGGCTGGTCTTGAACTCCCAACCTCAGGTGATCCGCCCGCCTCGGCCTCCCAAAGTGCTGGGATTACAGGCGTGAGCCACTGCGCCCAACCTTAATGGCTTTTTGGTATTAAAAACCAGGACTCTGAATGTGCATCAATAATTCAAATAATTTTATATAGTTACTCTTTCTAGTAATAGATACCCCCCTCCATTTTTAAGTAAAGATAAACATTTTTTAATTAGGAAAATTAGGCACATTTAATTTTAGCAAATTTAGTTTTTCAACTTTTTTTTTTTTCTTTTTTTTTTTTTTTGAGATGGAGGCTCACTCTGTTGCCCTGGCTGGAGTGCAGTGGCCGCAACCTCGGCTCACTGCAACCTCCGCCTCCTGGGTTCAAGTGATTCTCCTGCCTCAGCCTCCCGAGTAGCTGGGATTACAGGCGTGTGCCACCACACCTGGCTAATTTTTGTATTTTTAGTAGAGACGGGGTTTCACCATGTTGGCCAGGCTGGTCTTGAACGACTGGCCTCAGGTGATCCGCCCACCTCGGCCTCTCAAAGTGCTGGGATTACAGGCATGAGCCACCATGCCCAGCCAGTTTTTCAACTTTTAAAAATAAAAGTGGTAGAATTTTTTTTTTTCTTTTTGAGACAGGGTCTTGCTCTGTCACTCAGGCTAGAGTGCAGTGGTGGGATCTCAGCTCACTGCAGCCTCCGCCTCCCAGGCTTAAGGGATCCTCCCTCCTCAGCCTCCCGAGTAGCTGGGACCACAGGCATGCACCACCACGCCTGGCTAATTTTTGTATTTTTTGTAGAGATGGGTGTCTCCCCATGTTGCTCAGGCTGTTCTTGAACTTCTGAGCTCAGGTGATCTATCTGCCTCGGCCTTCCAAAGTGCTGGGATTACAGGCATGATGAGCCACTGCACCTGGCCAAAAGTGGCAGAAATTTTGATATGGTTTATAATCAGTTTTATTGTGGGGAAGATGGGCCATTTTAATGAATGATTATTTCTATTGGCTAAACTACCGAGTCACGACATGACAAATACACATGAAGCTTTAATCACATGCAGTTATATACTTCTCACAAATCATCAAATTATTTATCTGGTCTTCACACTAAGGGATTTACTTAGATAAGCCATCGATGATTTCAGTTGTTAAAAGTGTGGCTTTTTAAACAGCATTTATTCAGTGCATCCTGATTTATTTCAAAATGAAAAATTGTTACCTTTTTTTCTGAATAAATAAAGCTTACTTTTAGTGGCAAGGTATAAGTTATAATGGTTGTTCCTGGATAACTAAA